GTGCTGGGATTACAGGTGCGAGCCACCACGCCCAGCCTGCCTTCATGAATTTTTGAACACACCCAGAAAGAGCAGAAGACAGAACATTTCTGGTACACCAGAAGATGTGTTGTTTTCCCTTTCCAGGCAACCCCAATGGTAACTCCTAGTGGTGTGATGGAGCTAGCCTACACCAGCTCTTGGGAGCTGATAAATTTTCAGGAATCTCTTGTGAGGCATTCAGATTTTACTGGAAAATTAGAAATAATTAGATATAATGAATTTTCAGAGTTTTAGAAAATAGTTGAAATCTACTAAGTCAAATCTAAGGTCTCCTTTAAACCTCCTGGTTTTTAGTTTTAGTTCCATCTTTCCTATTCCTTTCATTTACACACAGGCATTATTAACAGTTAAATTGTATCAATTAATATTTTAAAATATTAAAAACATTTTACTTCGTTCAACTTAAAGACAAAATTAATATATTTCTTGAGGTCAAATTATCTAAAAAACTCTACCTTGTAAAATTGCATCTTAAAGCAGTGCGTGGAAACTGATGGCAAGAAACCACTTAAGTGTCACAACTCTGCTTCAAGTTAATTCCTAGTCCATTTGATTTTGTTTTGCTTTTAAGATCACGAAGCTGGTGTACACTTCCGTGCGAGCTTAGAGTGGTAATGAACTCCACAATACACTGAAAAGAGCTTGAGGAGACAGCAGATGAAGGACTGGGGCTCTGGTTTTGTAGCTGAAGCCCAGGTTCTCAAAGGTCCTACCAGGCCTGTACTTTATTTCTCCTCCGCGGGCCTCTAGGCCAAATGCCTGGATGAATCTGCGCTCAGGGGGCGTCCTGGAATTACACTTGGGAGAGAATAAGAAAGGAGGAGGCCGATGTGCCCATGGACATTATTAACCTTCCGGCAAATCCCCACAGCCGCCAAACTGCGTCTCCTCTTCCGCTCTCGGCGCGCAGCTCACGCTCGCAGCGTCAGCGACGCCGGCGGCGCCAAGGCGTCGTGGCGTCGGGCGCCTGGGACGTGGCTTCAACGGCCCCATCCGGCGCCGGCGGCGGGTGCCCGGCGGTCTTTGCTGCCGCCCGGGGGCGCAGAGGCCGGGCCTTTTCTTTCAGCACAAACGTCAGTTTGTAAAAGGGAGGTGCTGGAGTCTGAGGAGTTTTCAGGCTTCCGTCTCGAAGGAAGTCTGGCAGGCTCGGAATTGTCATCTTCCTCAGGCAAATAGTTTTTCACCTTAGAGCCAGCAAGGCCAAACCGCCCAGTCACCCGACTTCCCACAGTCTCAGCAGGTACACAGGGCGGGGAGCCTCGGGAGCGGCTCGTTTTCTCTGAATCTCTTATTTTTTTTCACAGGGAGGAATAAGTTTTTTTCATCTGTAATTTGGAAGCCAAGTCAGTAACAAAATGAAACCAGTAAAGCATCTGTTGACCACCAGTAACAAATCGGCAAATGTTCCAGCATTAACTACTAAAAAAGGACTACATAATTTACCATTATCACCTGAGCTAAAGGAAAAACATAATGCAAAATTAATTCATGATAAAATTGAACCAATGGTCCTAAGATCTCCACCAACAGGAGAATCCATTTTACGGTATGCTTTGCCCATTCCATCGAGTAAGACAAAGAACTTACTACCAGAAGATGAAATGATCGGAAAAATTATCAAACATCTGAAGATGGTAAGAGGCTTGTTAGTTTCTGTGTTGCAGGGGTATCTAATTGGCTTTTATTTTTTTTTTACAGGTTGTTTCCACTTTGGAAGAAACCTATGGACATTGCGATCAGAATGGAGAAGAACCATTTGTAAAGCATGAACATGAAGAATTATCTTTATCTGTAAGTATATGCAACCCTAATATAGAGACATTGTAACTTTATGTTTTATTATTCTTTTCAAAAGGTTGGGGATGATATGAATTCATTCTTGACATATTGTTCGCAATTTGCAGCTCAGCTAGAAGAAGCACTTAAAGAAGAACAAAATGTATGTATTCTGTATATACTGTCAAGTATAAATTAAATGTGTTAATTAAAACTTTATTTTTCAGATTTTGGAATCTCTTTTTAAGGTACGTTCAATATATTACAGCTTAAGCCTACTTCTTTTTTTGTCCCTCTTTTGTTTTCTTAAAGTGGTTTCAGTGGCAGGTCAATCAGATGGAAGAAGTAAGTCTAACGTTTTAAAATTGTTAAGTTAATACTAAATAACTGGTTAATTTTATTATTTTAGATAAGTAAAGATCAAACTCTTTTACAAGCAGAGCCTCCAAAACCTGACAAAACAGTCATTTTAAATATTGCAGAAATAGTAAGGCTTGTACAAAGATTTGAAGAACTGAAGAATCGCCTTAAACAGAGGTCTAAATCCTCCGTGAAAGTCATGTTGTCTAAAACTATGTAAGTGAAATATAAGAACTAATTGAATTAAATAAAAAATATTTCATTTATCGAACTTTAACAGGGATAAAGAAAATCGACCAGAAGCAGTGAAAAGTTGTGAAGCTCTGGCACAGAAAATTGAAGGTGATAATATTTTATATATGTTTATCCTTAAAAGTTTATAGTGACAAATACACTTTTACTTCAGAATTCTTAGAAGCCCACTCAACTGATGAATTTAAAGATGTTTCTGCAACAGAACCACGTAAGTTTCCACTCATTAAAGCATTATTGTGAACCTTTAACATTTTTGACTTTTTAAATAATAGAAACTGCTCATTCAATGACTAATCGATTTAATGCCATGTTGAAAGTATTTGAAAACCAGGCAAATATGTTGGAGAGGTAAGCTTTTTTGTTTTTGCATTTTATTATTTTATAAACACACTTTTTTTGGTTTATTTTTCAGAGCTGTAAATGATCAAGTTTTGTTAGATGCTGTAAGTATAGTACTCTCAATTTGAAATTACACTCTTCATTATTACTAAAATTATTTGTTTTTAGGAATACAAACAGATGCAGTGTGATTTTCAGTTGTTATCAGAAGAGAAGTTGGTGCTGGAAAATGAACTACAAAAGTTGAAGGACAAAGAGGTTGGAAAAATTTTAGTGTTTGAAAATGGCATCCTTTATTTCTGGCTTATGTAAAATTATACAGAAAACTAAGCCTACAAATAATCGAACAAAGAAAGCTGTGAAAACAGTGAAGAAAAAAGACAAAGGAAAATCTGAGGATTCAGAAAAGTAAGACATAAAGATACATGTTAATCTTTTTTCATGATGCATTTTAAAACATTTTATGTTACAGGAAGATGTCTCCAGAAAAAGAGTTTAAAATAAAAGAAGATTTGGATCAAGTACAGGTAACACACCCACTCTCTCTATGCATCAATATAAATACCTTTTTTCCCCCTTCTTACTTCCTAGAAAGTAGCACGTCTGGAAATTGAGAACAAAGTCCTTCAGGAGCAATTGAAACAGGCTTTACAGGTAAAGGATGTCATGTTTCTTTAACATTGTTATGCTTAATAAACTGGTACTTTTTTAAAAACAGGAAGCTGAAAAAGCTAAGCATCAACTTAACTATTTCCTAAATCAAGAGAAGTTACTTAAAAGTGAGGGGAAAACTGAGACAACAATGCAAGTGGGTAATAGTCAAACAAAAGTTAAAGGTGAAGATTCAAAAAATATACCATTGGAGAAAGAAACAAGAAAATCACTGGTTTCAGATTCAGGTGGACAAAGGACAAGTGATAAAATCCAAGAATATCCACAGGTGAGGAAATAACCAAAATGGAGACAGTAGTATATTTTTAAATGTAGTATTATCTTTATCACAGATCACTGCCCAAAGCGGAAGACTGATTGAAAAGAGGTAAAACACTTTTTAAAAATTTGTTCCCTCATAATCTAATACCAGATGTTTTATAATTCTAAAGCTCAGAGAAGAAACGATCTAGCCCTGCTATTTCAGATCTTTCACAGATCCTTAAGTCTCAAGATGAATCAGCATTTTTAGAGAGTTCAAATGAAGTTTCAGTTGCTGAAAACCAATCCTATAAATCTCCATCAGAGACCCATGATAAATCACTTACAACAGTATCATCCAGCAAAGAAGTTCAAGATTCACTGTCTGTTGGAACATTGGCTCAAAAAAACGAAACAGTGATATCACCATTCATTTTACCTCCTGTTCTTACAGAAAGTAAAAAGGTATGATATATATAGAAACTTGAAAGCTGTTTTCTAATTACTTATTACAACTTTTGTTATTAAGGCTGATGTTTCAGAAGAACAATTACAAAAGATGACTGAAGAACAAACTTACCAAGCAGCAGAAAAATCTCAAGGTAAAAAGACTCTGTTTTGGAAGATGAAAATGATTTGGTAGACTAAATGAATCTTTTTATGTAGCTGACAGTGAAGTTCCAGATGAAAATCTTATGGTTGAAAATAAAGATTCAGTAACAAAAGTCCAAATAGAACAAATGAAACAAAGAACTTCTAGTATGGAAAGACATGAGGGTAAGTATAATAATTATACATATCTTTACACTAAGTTTTATCATAGATCTGTTTTTCTGTTCAGAGACTCTTACAACCCCACAATTGCCTGAGGACATGGTTTTAGTTTCAAGAATCCAATCTGAAACTAAAAATCTTAAAGCTACCAGAAATGAGAGTTTTCATTGTAAGTAGTAAGTTTAAAATGTTATAAAATTAGTTTAGTGCACTAAATTTATTAATTTGTGTAGCTCATAATGATGTACCAGAAGAAAATCTTATGCTTGAACAAGACACAAAGTCAAAAACGGAAGTAGAAGTAAAGAAACAAAAATCTTTCCAAGATAATCAACTCAGTAGTAAGTGTAATAATTGTAGATAACCTTAAAATTTTAGTGGAATAAATGTATTTTCTTTATGTAGCTCATAATGAAGTACCAAATGAAAGGCTTGTAGTTGAGCATCAAGAATCATTGTCAAAAACCAAATTACAAATAAAGAAACAAGAAACTTCTACAGAGCAACCACTCACCAGTAAGTATAAAAATTACACATAACTTTACATTATTTAGCGGACTAAACACATCTTTTTCTGTAGCTCCTGATAAAGAACCAAATGAAAATCTTATACTTAGGCATCAAGACTCAATGTCAAAATCAGAAATGCAAGTGAAGGAACAAAGAACTCTCAAAGGGCAAAGAATTATTAGTAAGTATAAAAAGTAAAGATAACTTTAAATTCATTAAGAGACTAAATGCATCTCCTTATGTAGCTCATGATGAAGAACCAGGCAAAAATCTTGTGCTTGAACATCAAGATTCAGTGTCAAAACTGGAAATGCAAATTGAAAAAACCAAAAAACTTCCTAGAGAGAAAAGACATAGTAGTAAGTATAATAATTATAGATAACTTAAAAATTAGTAAGGGACTAAATTTCTCTCTTAACATAGCTCATGATGAAGAATCAGGTGAAAATCCTATGCTTAAACATCAAGATTCAGTGTCAAAAATCCAAGTGCAATTAGAGATTCAAGAAACTTCTGAAGGAGAAGGACGTAGCAGTAAGTATAATGATGATAGCTATTTTATATTAAAATGTATCTCTTTATGTGGTTCATTTTGTAGTACCAGATAAAAATTCTATGTTTGTTCATCAAGATTCAGTGTCAAAACTCCAAATGCAAGAAAAGAAAAAAATAACTCCTGGAAGGGAAAGGCGTAATAGTAAGTGTAGTAATTATAGATGACTTTAAATTATTTGATGGACTAAATGCATCTCTTGATATAGCTCGTATTGTAGTACCAAATGAAAATGTGATTTCTGTTCATCAAGATTCAAAGTCAAAACTCCAAATGCAAGAAAAGAAACAAATAAATTCTGGAGTGGAAAGACACAAGAGTGAGTATAATAATTATCGATAACTTTAAATTGTTCTATTGCACATCTATTTTTTTCTATTTAGCGTTTCCTTTAGAAATCAAAAAAAAGGATATATCACTTGAACATCTGTTGCCTGAGGAGAAAGTTTTATTATCAAGAAGCGAATCTCAAACGAAGAAACTTCAAGCTAAAGTAACTTCAAGAAAAAGTAAGTAATTATTTATAAATCTTATAAATTGTTCAAATTCCACTTGTTCATTGTTGGCATAAAGGAAAACAATTGACTTTTGAGGAGAAGACCCAAGATGGCTGACCAGACACAGCCAGGAAGAGCATCTCCCACTGAGAGACCAGACCATCAAGAAGACGGACACACTCTGAGCATGTCTTTGGAAGGACGGCATTGAGAGTGGACAGAGGGAGGATGTAGACCCTGGGCTGAAGGAGTAGGAAGCTGGGAAGCCTGCACAGGGCTGCCAAGCATCAGGACTCATTCTTGGTCCCCAGAAATTTTTGGGGAAAGGGTGAGTTAAATAGGTGAGGAGTGGTCTTATCTCACCATGCACCTCCAGAATCCTAGCTGCAGAAGACCCTATTGTCCTGATAGACATTTGAGCTGGCAGGGAGAGCTGCTTTAAGAGGTGGCAGGGACAGGGGTCTAGGCTGTGTGGATTCCAGAGGGTTTGGCGCTGCAATGACTACAGTGGAGCATGGCCAGCGATGCCCATCCCTCAAGGCTTGCCATGCTTCTCTAGGTGGCTTTGACCTTTGTTAACTGTCAGGCCTGGACAAAGCAGAGCTGTCAGTGACATCGGGCCAATCTTATCTGCACACCTCCCTGTCTGCCAGCCTCTCCTGGGGTCCCTGCCTGGCTATGTCTACTTGCAACACAGTCTCCAATGCCCAATTGTGGTGCTTCCTGGTGGCCACTGCCATGGTGCCTTTGCCAGCAGACCTCGGCTAACCATCAGAAAGCTTCTGCAGAGGGACCCCACCAATGTGCACCCACCTGCAGCCTCCTCGCACCACTTTGTCATTGTGCACTAACTTTCAGCCTCCCCTCAATGCTTTGCCAGCATGTGCACATGGATGCCATCAGGCCACAGCTGGCATGCGCACACAAGGACCCCATAGCACCACTGCTGGCATGCATCTGCAGACAGCACTACGCTGCTGCCTTGTCACAGCCAGCACATGCACATGTGCAGAATCCACAGTGCTGCTGCCTAGTCACCACTGGCACATGCGGGGACCCTGCTGTCACCACCACCCTGACAAAGCACTTTGCTGGGACCCCCCCAACTGAGTGTTGTTGCCAGCAGACTGGGAGACCCTTGGCCCCTGCAAGCATAGCAGGTGTTTAACCTCAAGGAGCCAGAGAGAAAAGCCACAGGCCTGGCCCCATAGGAAGAAGATTGAAACTGGACCCCCCTTCCTTTCACCACATGTAAAAATCAACCCAAGATGGATCAAAGACTTAAATGTAAAACCTACAACTATAAAAACCCTAGAAGGAAACCTAGGAAATACCCTTCTGGACACATGCCCTGGCAAAGATTTCATAACAAAGACCCCAAAAGCATTGCAACAGAAACAAAAATTGACAAGTGGAATCTAATTAAATTAAGGAGCTTCTGCACAAGAAAAGAAACTATCAACAGAGTAAAGAGACGACCTATAGAATGGGAGAGAATATGCACAAACTATGCATCCAACAAAGGTCTAGTATCCAGCATCTATATGGAACTCAAATCAATAAGCAAAAAACAACCCCATTAAAAAATGAGCAAAAGACATGAACAGACACTTCTCAAAAGAACACATACATGCGGCCAACAAGCATATGAAAAAAATGCTTAACATCTCTAATCATTAGAGAAATTCAAATCAAAACCACAATGAGATACCATCTCATACCAGTCAGAATGGCCATTGTTAAAAAGTAAAAAATAACAGATCCTAGTGAGGTTGTAGAGAAAAGGGAAGGCTTATACACTGCTGGTTGGAATGTAAATTAGTTCAGCCACTCTGGGAAGCAGTTTAGAGATTGGTTCTCAAAGAACTTAAAACAGAGCTACCATTTGACCCAGGAACCCCATTACTGGTTATATAGCCAAAGGAATATAAATCATCCTACCATAAAGACACATGCATGTGCATGTTCATCACAGCACTATTGACAATAGCAAAGACATAGAGTCAACAAAGATGCCTATCAACAGTGGACTGGATAAAGAAAATGTGGTACATATATATCATAGAATACTATGCAGCCATAAAAAGAATGAACTCATGTCCTTTGCAGCAACATGGACAGAGCTAGCAGCCATTATCCTAAGCAAATTAATGCAGGAACAGAAAACCAAATACCACATGTTCTCACTTATAAGTGGGAGCTAAATATTGAGCTCACATGAACACAAAGAAGGGAACAATAGACACTGGGGCCTACTTGAGGGTGGAGAATGGGTGGAGGTGAGGATCAAAAAACTATCAGGTAATATGCTGTCACTACCTGGGTGACAAAATAATTTGTACACCTAACTCCCATGACACACAATTTACCCATCTAACAGACCTCCACATGTACCCAAAATAATAGAAAAAAAAAGTAAAACATGTAACTTTTGTACATTAACCTTGTATCCTGCAACCTTGCCATAACTGCTAGTCTGACAATTCCAACATCCCTGTTGTATCTGAATTTAGTTGTAATGCTTGCTCTGTCTCTTCACTTTTTTTTGTCTGTTAGTGTGCATTGTAATATTTTATTAAAAGCCAGACATGATATACTAGGAAAAGAAACTCCAGTAAATGGGTCTCTAATTTTGTGGCGAATAAGTATGAGGGAAAAAAAGTCTTCTATAATCTTATGGTTAGATCTCAATCTTTTGGTGATCCTGTGTCCCTGGACTATGAACTTCTCCAGTGCTTCTCAGTTTTTTCCCTTCTTATGTGGGGCAGGATGGCTAGACGGGGCTGGAGTTGGGTATTTCCCTTCATGTAGGCTTGTTAGGCTCTGATAAAACCCTAGTCGGTTTGGCTCTGGTAAAAAGTACGTGTCCTGAGAGCAGACCTTGTTAAGAAGAACAGACTGCTCTGGCATATTTTGAAGTGGTTCCTTTTTCCTTTCCCTCTCTTAGGAACATAAAGGGATTTTTTTCTCCACTATTCATTGTGAGAACCTGGTACAGCTCCTGGAGGCAAAACTCACAAAAGTGTGGAAACTCCCTATAACTGAGCCTCCTTGGTGGTTTTATCCTTCAGACGTGTCCTCACTGAGGTTCCAGCAATTCACTAATTGCAATTCAGGTTTTCTTATCCTGGTTAAAAAGGTTTCTGCTTCATTAAGTTGTGATTCCCTATCTTTACCTGTTTCTCCAGTTTTGGGGGCAGCAGTTTGCCCTGTGACGTCTTTTCTATGAAGTATCTAAGAAGAGTTATTTTTCAACTTGTTCAGCTTTTTACTTGTTGTTAGGATGGAGTGACAGTTTCTGAGATTTTTACATGTTAGACTGGAAATTGGAAGGTCCGTTTAAAAAATTTTTTATCTTCCTTACCTCAGAAAAGGTATTTATCTCTTCATTGCTCTCTTTTGGACTGGTGACTTATAGCATCCTTCCATTTGTGTCAGTCATTTATCTTATTTTAATAATTTAAACTTTTTTCTAAAATATGTATACCATAAGAGAATCAAGTAATAAATTCATTTGTTTAATAACTAGGTATATCTATGAAATAGCAGATTTTCACGTATACACTGAGGAGAACTATTGTCTTTATTTTTATGCTTTAAGTATGTACTATATTTTAATATGTCAGTGCAACTTACTGTGGACATGTGATTGTTACAAAAATTAGAGAAAATATTTTTGTCCAGTTAAACAATATATAGTTTGTCTTTCTTTTATAGTGAACTACAAAAGTATCTCTTGTTCAGAACTTGAATATGTATTGAATGAAATACCAAAATGAAAATATTTGAGAGCAAGTATTCTTTTTAAAGTTTACTTTTTAAACAGTGTTTACTACAAAATATGTTACAGGTAATTTCATAAGACTTACGTGTAAATTTTAACAAATAAGCATGAAGCAAAACTAGGATAACCACCACTTAGGTCAAGAAATAGAGTTCTACTCTCACATAAAATCTTCAGTGTATCTCTCACAATTTCCTCCATCCTCACAGTGGCAATAGTTATATTGATTTTAAGATAACAGTTTTCTTGTTTCCTCTTATTTTGGTCAAAACATATGTAATTGCCAATATTCAACTATTTTTGACCTATAAGAAAATGACAAATTCATGTGGTTCAACCTAATAGTTTTACCATTTCAGTATGTAATTATAATATAATTTTTGAAGATTTTAAGAATAAATAATTCTCTAAATATCCTTTCTCATCTTGCTTTTTAAAATTTAATGTA